GTTGGCTTCCCTGGGAGGACACCTCCCCTGTGGCGGATCCTTCTGCTGGGTCCGAAGATCCCTGATGCCAGATGCTTGATCTCTGATGGCGGCAGGGCTCCAGGGGTCCCTTTTGCCCTGCCGCCCCCCTTCAGGTCCTCCCCTCAGCCCCCCTCCCACCCCCACCCCAGTCCCCGGGCCTGGGCTGCTGCCGGCTGCTCCCGCCGCTGGGGCTGCCTGCTTTCCCGGTCACCTGGGTCCCGGAGCTCTGCTCTCCGGCCGCGCTCTCCTCAACAAAAACCTCCCCCCTCCACACCCCCCTCCCCACTCCCACCTCCTTTCCCCTGACATCAGTGATGTCAGTCTCAGGGGTCGAATACAAATTCTCTACCCTGGAGAGGGACGCACAATCCAGGCACGAGCCACGCCCTCTTTCTATCTCCATCCTCCCTGACTCCCTTCCCGCCCCCAGAAGAGCAGCTGGTCCTGTTGATAATAACCCTTCCCCCATCTTACTCCCCAGTCAGGAGTTGGGCAAAGCACTAAGATGGAGAATTTATAGAGGAACCCTAAAGTGGGGTCCATTGTTCCGGGGGCTGGAGCTGTCCCCGGTGCTGGAAGACTCAGCAGATGGGGGGTGGCGGGGAAAGAGGGGAGCCCGGCATCTGGGGAGCCCCAAGAGTAGAGAGTCAAGGAAAGAAATCAGGGGAAAGAAAAATGAGAAAGGACGGTTGCATAGGCTGAAGGGAAAGGAGATATAGATGGAGAGGGAAGCAGGTCGCAGAGTCTGGGGGAAAAAGAAAAAATGCAGAGAGGAAAAATGGAAAGGGACGTGGAGAAGGAGGAGCAGGATGAGAAGAATGCAGAAAGAGAACTGTATATTTTCCAGAAAAGGAACCAAGAAAAACGATAGCTTTCTGGCATTTGCCGATGCCCCCTTCTCTCCCTCTGGGGGGTTTGTGTGTATAAGTGCGTGGGCAGGGAGGCCGCGGAGGCGGCGCCGCGGGCGCTCTCACTTGTAAGCTCCTTGAAGACCAGGACACCGTTTAATTCAGCATCTTACTGTTCACAGTGTCTAGCACCCTGTCTTGCTCATGCGTAGCAGGAGCTTAACAAACACTCCATGCAAACAACCTCTGACAACAGTGGATTCCTGATTCCTTCAGTGGGAAGAACCACAGCTGTCAAGCTTCCCCTTAGGATGCAGAAACCCAATTACTCTTTCCTTTGCTTCTTTCTTCAGTTGGGTTCTTTGAGTTGGACTCAAATTGAGCCAGGTAGCACAGAAGAGCAGGGGAGGCACATTCGGGGACCATTGCTCCCCTGACCATGGATACTTCTATGGATGATTGGCAGGCTCCACGATCTGGAGGGAGCGTGACCCCTCCATGCACTGGGCCCACTCAGAGCACGCCCTCAGTGCAGGGATTATCTGTGGACATCAAACCTTGTCAGTGGTGGTAGCCCTTGCTTTCTGTCAGTGCTCAGCAACGGGGGCTCTCCTGGGGCTCTGGGCTTTTGTAGAGCACCCTGTCTTCCTGTCATTCCCTTCTTCTCCCCCGGGGTAGGGCTGCTGTTTCCACAGAGGCACTCGTGTCTCTAAACTGTGTCCCAGCTGAGTCCCAGGGGCCTCCATTCCTGAGCTATCACGGCAGGCAGGCTTCTCTTCTGGAAGGGAAATAATAGTAACAGCCAGTGCTTACATGGCTCTTACAGTGTCCCAGGCTTTGTGCCAAGTGCTTTATATTTACTAACTCCTAAACCCTCACCACCCCCCTATGATGTAGATTTTGTCATCTCCAAATAGAGAGGAGGTAACCAAGACACAGAGCTGAAATAACTTGCCTAAAGCCATGCAGCTAGAAAGAGGTCTAGCTGAGACTGGAGCCTGGGCAGTCTGGCTCCTGAGTCCACGCATTTAACTCCCACATCAAACATTCCTCTTGAGAATGGGAGCAGTGGTGAAGTCTGGCCTTTCTTCCTCTTCTGTCTCCATTTAAGCCCTGGATGAGAGAGAGTCTTTCTTTTTACTGCTTGATTCTGTGGACCACCTCCCATCCTTCCTTAGCCTGTTTTTTTGTTGTGGCCTGGAGCCACGCTCTGGCAGGTGCTTGCATTTGAGTGAATGTGTATGTGTGTAGACTTGATTACACTTCATCACATGGATGCCCGGGTCCCCCAAGTAGGGTCCCCTAAGATGGGGTGGCAGTGGGGGGAGGTGCTAGAGGACTCAGTGGTGGGTGCTCAGAAGAAGCGAATGACGGCAGAGCCAGGGAATCAAGAAGGGCACACACATCTTGAAAGTAACTTTCCACTCACCTACCCCACCCCCACTGCTCCTTTCCTTGCCTTCTAATCTGATCTTGGTATTTATGGAGATGCTAAACAGATCATGTCCTCTGAGGATGGAGAAGGGGAAGACCCTATGGCCCTGTTGATCTCATTACTCTATGTCTTCTCAGCAGATCTGCCGCCCTGCTGCTCATTCAGGCTTGGGGCTAATCATATTAATTGAAATATTAAACATTCACAAAAATGAATTAAAATGAACTCCCCTCACTCCTCCTCCCAGTCAGTAATTGGGGAGACAGCTGCAGACAGCAAAATGCGTCCAGTCCTTTGCTTAGTTTGTGGTCCCCAAAGGTGTCAGTCTGAGAGAAGAGGCAGGGTTTAGAGGAGAAGAGTTGTACCACTCATCAGACTCTCCTTGCTGAGTGACGGTGAACACATCTCTGGTGTTCTTTCAGGCCATGGGATGGGAGTCCTGTGAGGTAAAGGCAGGGGAGCCCTGAGACTCAGATGCAAGTACTTACTGGCTTCCCTGATTGAATACAGAGTGAAGACATCTGCAGCAGAATTTATGAGAGTGCACAAAGAATTGATTCTATAACCTTCCTGCCCTCAAGTGGCTTCCACCTCAAGTGGAAGGTAAGACAGGCCAACACAATACATAATAGTGAAATGGAAGTGACCCTTTGTTCTTGCCCCCCAGATTCAGACTCGGATTGCTAACGAAAAGTACCTAAGGACCCACAAAGAAGTAGAGTGGCTCATAAGTGGTTTCTTCAGGTAGGTGGTTTTCCAGGCTCTGGGATTTGTGGTCAGAGATGGCCTTGATTCTCTCTTTGTCCAGGAACAGTTTCCAGGAGCAGCCTGGGTATCTGAGACTGGCTGCTGTGGGAACAGCCCCAGATACTTCCTTTCCTTTCTTACCATGTTCCTGTCAAGGCCAGGTAGGCCACCAGGTTTTTCTTTTTGCTGTCCCTACCTCCCATCCTATCCCTTAATGTTTTCCAGAGAAATATTTTTGAAAAGACCAGACAACATCCTAGAATTTGCTGCAGGTGAGTAAGGCAGCGTCGGTTTTGGGTATCTGAGATGATGTCTTCTTTTTGATTTTTATCCCAGACTACTTCACGGATCCAAGACTTCCCAACAAGATTCACATGCAGCTAATTAAAGACAAGAAAGCGGCTTAATTAGCAAAATCATGATGCTCAGCTGTTGGGAGAGACCAGACGGAATCCAGCCTCGGGGTGGGTGTTAACCTCACTTACAGACAGAGGCTCCTAATTTGGTGGAACCATTTCTGTTTTGCAGGGTCATCTGGAGGCATGAGAGCCCTACTGCCATCAGTGTGGGTTTCCAAGCTGCCTTGGGCTCTGTCTACTGTCGCAAAAGCTTTTAAAGATATTCATTAAACACGGACCTTCCTGCTCTCTCTGCTTTATTTCACTCAAGAGGAGGAAGCCATCCTTCAGGGGAGGGCTGCTGTGCCCCACTTTGACGTGTGAGGCAGCCGGCCTGTTTCTGCTTTCAGGGCGGCCAGGGGCCTCTTGCTGGGTCAGTGGGCTGTCGTGCCCACCCCCTGGGAAGAACACAGCTGATCACGGGGGCACAGAAACAAGCAAGTCCATGCTTCAGCTGTGGTTTTGTTTTCTTGTTTATCT